CTTCCAGCTTCTGCTGGTGTTCACTCCCCTCCCCCACAGCCCAGGCCACCCCCACAGGAGCCCGGGACAGGAAGGGGTAAATTCTAGGACTGTGGATGTTTGATTATTCCCAGGACAATAGTTCTCTGACTTCAGTCATTAGTGACTTTTTTCTCCATCGCTGCAATCTCCCCCTTTGAACAACTGAACTATATTTTCCTTAGCATTCATCACTTCTGCATCTTGAATTTACTCATGTAACAAGGAGACTTGATTTCGGCATCCTCACTGAAAAACCCTCCTCATTGCCCCAGATAGTAGGGAAACCTAAAAATAAATATAAATATGAGGAACACAAAACCAAGTCCTTGAATTCTGGCTGGATACAGACACCTGCTAAGCCTCAGGGTCACGGAGGCGCTAAAGACATGTTAGTGCCCAGTGGAGACTTTCCCCTGGGCTCATCGCAGGGACTCCAGGGCTGGGCTGCCGGCCTGTGGATCTGAGTCTCAGCTGGGTGAGTCACTTGTGCCTCAGTTTCCTCCTCTGTCAAATGGGAATGACAACATCATTGCAGATGTTTTAAGGAGTAAATGAGTTAATATAGATTAAAAAAAAAAAGCACTTAGGACCAGACCTGGTACAAATTAAGTGCTCCATAAATAATAGCATTTTCTTGGCAGGATAGCGAGATCTCGTCTCTACAAAAAAAAAAAACACTTAAGGAGAAAACTAGCCAGACGTGATGGTGCACAGCTGTAGTCCCAGCTCCTCAGGAGGCTGAGGCAGGAGGATCCCTTGAGCCCTGAAGTTTGAGGCTGCAGTGAGCTGTGATGGTGACCCTGCACTCCAGCCTGGGTGACAGAGTAAGATCTCTTAAAAATATATATAGCGTTTTAAAAAATGATTACGTACCTCAAGAGACAAGCTAATCATATGATTTATCCAGAAAGGAAAGAACCCTCCTATCACATGATTCTCTGTTGATTAACGAAGTGCCCAGGGGCCTCTGAAATATAAGTTTCCCACAGGAGGAAACTGGCTTAGAAAGACCAGAAAGATCCGGGGGGTCTGCTCTGTGCGGTGAAGCTTCTCTTCTTGGCACCTGCCTGGCATCGGAAGAGGGCCCCTTCTCCCTCCCTGGGCTTTTATGTGGACACTGTAATGCCTCAGTTTTCTTTCTTTCTTTTTGTTTTTGACACAGGGTCTCACTCTATCACCCAAGCTGGAGTGCAGTGGCACCATCTTAGCTCACCGCAGCCTCAAACTCCCCAGCTCGGGTGATTCTTCCTGCCTCAGCCTCCTGAGTAGTAGCAGCTGGGACCACAGACGTCTGCCACCAAGCCCAGGTAATTTTTTTTCTTTTTGAAGAAACAGAGCTTGTTTTTATTGTGCTTTCCTGCTGGCTTCCAGCTGCACCGCCAGTTCCGGGGAGGGCCCTGGGCCAGCGGCTGTCCGCCCCCCCTCCTTTATAAAGTCCTGGCCTCGGGACAGCCCGCACAGCTGCCCAGCCTGCGGAGACGGGACAGCCCTGTCCCACTCACTCTTTCCCCTGCTGCTCCTGCCGGCAGCTCAGCTGGAACCATGGGAGGCCGCGTCTTTCTCGTCTTTCTCGGTAAGTACTTTGGGGCCCCGCTGGGGGTGGTACCCTCTGACCCCCTTTCCTTTCTCTGTTGCAGCATTCTGTGTCTGGCTGACTCTGCCGGGAGCTGAAACCCAGGACTCCAGGGGTGAGTCTGCTGGGAAGCAGAAAGCACAGTCCTCACCTTCTGACCGTGCTCCCTGCTCTTGCAGGCTGTGCCCGGTGGTGCCCTCAGGACTCCTCGTGTGTCAATGCCACCGCCTGTCGCTGCAATCCAGGGTTCAGCTCTTTTTCTGAGATCATCACCACCCCCATGGAGACTTGTGACGGTACAGAGGCTTGAGGGCAGCGCAGGGGACATGGGAGATGACCTCCTGTCCTGTTGTGTTCCAGACATCAACGAGTGTGCAACACTGTCGAAAGTGTCATGCGGAAAATTCTCGGACTGCTGGAACACAGAGGGGAGCTACGACTGCGTGTGCAGCCCAGGATATGAGCCTGTTTCTGGGGCAAAAACATTCAAGAATGAGAGCGAGAACACGTGTCAAGGTAAGAACCACCCCACATCCTCCATCACCACTGGGCATTCTTCACCCTCTCCTTCCTCTTGCAGATGTGGACGAATGTCAGCAGAACCCAAGGCTCTGTAAAAGCTACGGCACCTGCGTCAACACCCTCGGCAGCTACACGTGCCAGTGCCTGCCTGGCTTCAAGCTCAAACCTGAGGACCCGAAGCTCTGCACAGGTAGAGGCCCCAGGAAGACGCTGTGAGGCTGGGACAGGGTTTGACCCTCTGGCTTTGTCCTCAGATGTGAATGAATGCACCTCCGGACAAAACCCATGCCACAGCTCCACCCACTGCCTCAACAACGTGGGCAGCTATCAGTGCCGCTGCCGCCCGGGCTGGCAACCGATTCCGGGGTCCCCCAATGGCCCAAACAATACCGTCTGTGAAGGTCGAGAGCTCAGATCCCACGTTCCCAGAGACACAGGACCTGACCCCCTTCTTCCTGTCCTCAGATGTGGACGAGTGCAGCTCCGGGCAGCATCAGTGTGACAGCTCCACCGTCTGCTTCAACACCGTGGGTTCATACAGCTGCCGCTGCCGCCCAGGCTGGAAGCCCAGACACGGAATCCCGAATAACCAAAAGGACACTGTCTGTGAAGGTATGACCTGGCCCTAGAAGCTCCCCACCCCCGCCTAATGAGCCGCTTGTCTTGTTCCCTACAGATATGACTTTCTCCACCTGGACCCCGCCCCCTGGAGTCCACAGCCAGGTGAGTGGCCCCCACAGGGACGAGGCGGCGGGCTCTCTGACCCCCACATCTCCTCTCTCTGCAGACGCTTTCCCGATTCTTCGACAAAGTCCAGGACCTGGGCAGAGACTACAAGCCAGGCTTGGCCAATAACACCATCCAGGTAAGGACAGGACCCAGGGCAAGGGGGCGAGGGGCTCACTAGGTCTGTGTCCACATCCCTCCAGAGCATCTTACAGGCGCTGGATGAGCTGCTGGAGGCCCCTGGGGACCTGGAGACCCTGCCCCGCTTACAGCAGCACTGTGTGGCCAGTCACCTGCTGGATGGCCTAGAGGATGTCCTCAGAGGCCTGAGCAAGAACCTTTCCAATGGGCTGTTGAACTTCAGTTATCCTGCAGGCACAGGTAGGTCCCTGGGTCTGCCCCAGACTCCAGCTAACCCCCCTTATGTAATTCCCACAACTCATAGAATTGTCCCTGGAGGTGCAGAAGCAAGTAGACAGGAGTGTCACCTTGAGACAGAATCAGGCAGTGATGCAGCTCGACTGGAATCAGGCACAGAAATCTGGTGACCCAGGTAATGGCTGAGATGGGGAGGTGGTCAGTGAACTCCAAGATTCAACCTTGGCCTCGCCCTGCAGGCCCTTCTGTGGTGGGCCTTGTCTCCATTCCAGGGATGGGCAAGTTGCTGGCTGAGGCCCCTCTGGTCCTGGAACCTGAGAAGCAGATGCTTCTGCATGAGACACACCAGGGCTTGCTGCAGGACGGCTCCCCCATCCTGCTCTCAGATGTGATCTCTGCCTTTCTGAGCAACAACGACACCCAAAACCTCAGCTCCCCAGTTACCTTCACCTTCTCCCACCGTGTGAGTGCTGGTGGAGTTGGTTGGTGGGTGAAGCCCAGCCCACACCTGTGTTCTGTTCCTGCAGTCAGTGATCCCGAGACAGAAGGTGCTCTGTGTCTTCTGGGAGCATGGCCAGAATGGATGTGGTCACTGGGCCACCACAGGCTGCAGCACAATAGGCACCAGAGACACCAGCACCATCTGCCGTTGCACCCACCTGAGCAGCTTTGCCGTCCTCATGGCCCACTACGATGTGCAGGTGAGACCCTTAGGAGGGGATGCACTCTGCATATCACTGTGAACTCTTCTTTTCCGGGTCCCAGGAGGAGGATCCCGTGCTGACTGTCATCACCTACATGGGGCTGAGCGTCTCTCTGCTGTGCCTCCTCCTGGCGGCCCTCACTTTTCTCCTGTGTAAAGCCATCCAGAACACCAGCACCTCACTGCATCTGCAGCTCTCGCTCTGCCTCTTCCTGGCCCACCTCCTCTTCCTCGTGGCAATTGATCAAACCGGACACAAGGTATTGACAGCGGTGTTCCAGAGGGCTCCCTTGCCGCTCTGGGCGTCTTTTACTTCTCCGCCAGGTGCTGTGCTCCATCATCGCCGGTACCTTGCACTATCTCTACCTGGCCACCTTGACCTGGATGCTGCTGGAGGCCCTGTACCTCTTCCTCACTGCACGGAACCTGACGGTGGTCAACTACTCAAGCATCAACAGATTCATGAAGAAGCTCATGTTCCCTGTGGGCTACGGAGTCCCAGCTGTGACAGTGGCCATTTCTGCAGCCTCCAGGCCTCACCTTTATGGAACACCTTCCCGGTTAGTGCAAATTCTCACAATCCTTATCTTCTTGATGCATTTTTTTTAATCTCTCTTTTTTCAGCTGCTGGCTCCAACCAGAAAAGGGATTTATATGGGGCTTCCTTGGACCTGTCTGCGCCATCTTCTCTGTGAGTGACATCATCTGAGCATCCTCGCTGCCCTATTCAACAAATCTTCTGTGGTTTTCTGAAGGTGAATTTAGTTCTCTTTCTGGTGACTCTCTGGATTTTGAAAAACAGACTCTCCTCCCTCAATAGTGAAGTGTCCACCCTCCGGAACACAAGGTAAGATGGAGAAGGGGGTGATAACCACACAGGCATCACCAGCCTCCTTTCTTACTCAATCCAGGATGCTGGCATTTAAAGCGACAGCTCAGCTGTTCATCCTGGGCTGCACGTGGTGTCTGGGCATCTTGCAGGTGGGTCCGGCTGCCCGGGTCATGGCCTACCTCTTCACCATCATCAACAGCCTGCAGGGTGTCTTCATCTTCCTGGTGTACTGCCTCCTCAGCCAGCAGGTACCACTGCCCAGCTCCCACCCAGGACTCTTGAGCTGACCCAGTACACACTTTGCCTCTGCAGGTCCGGGAGCAATATGGGAAATGGTCCAAAGGGATCAGGAAATTGAAAACTGAGTCTGAGATGCACACACTCTCCAGCAGTGCTAAGGCTGACACCTCCAAACCCAGCACGGTAAGATCACGCATTGCTCCAGAGCACTTCACCAACAAAATACATACATATATATATATTTCAGGTTAACTAGAAAAATCTTCTGAATAAGATCTTCCCTCTTTGCCCGTGGAAAATCTGAACAATCTTTGAGCCATCTAGAGGGGAAAGAAAAGACTTTGTTCTGTGTGTTTCAAGAAATTCACCATGTCAGCAATATGAAGGATGTTATGGAAGGCGTGCTAGGCATTCAATTCCTGCAGAAACCGGAAATCTTCCATGCCCTGCAATGTGCTCATCAAACTCTCAGCATATGGACGGCCAGCTGTGGCCCATATCTTGGTCACTCTGAAGCACAATATTTATGAAGCTATAGAACGTTAAGACCTCTTTCACAGCCTCTCCTTCCTACAAAGACTCCTCCAAATCTTAAAATGAAGCAGGAAAACGAGCCTAAGAGGACTTTCATACCGACAACATCTGAAAGGACTAGAATGTTCACACCACGATCTGGATTTCTTAATTTTTTGTTTTTGTTTTTGTTGTTCTCTAGTTCTACGGGTTTGATTATTTAGTCATGTGAAAAATATTGATTACTCACACATAGATCAAGAGAGACACGGCTCCTGCCTTCATGGAGCTTTTAGGGGAAAATGAAGTGGCTCTTGCAGCTAGAGTTGACTCAGAAGCCGAAATTCCTAGAAATCAGGTTTCTACTGCTAGGCAATTGAAGTATAAACTATTTTATAAACACTGTCTTCTTTCGTCTTCACACCAACATGCAGAAAAGTTTCTAATCTCAGATCGGGGATGTGCAACAAATTCCATTTCAAAGGAATGACCTGCAAAACTCCTAAATATTCCAAGCAAATGCCCTTAACCCTGTCTGTTATCTGCTTTCCTTGAACAGAAATTCTACATGACCATAAAACCTCGAAGATGGGTATGGCACAGTTCATGCCCTGTAATCCTAGCACTTTGGGAGGGTGAGGCAGGAGGATGGCTCAAGCCCAGGAGTTTGAGACCAGTGTGGGCAACAGAGTGAGAACCATCTCTACCCAAAAAAAAAATTAAAAATTAGCCAAGCATGGTGATGATATAGGAGTTAAGGAGAAATCATTTAGGCAAATAGCAAGGGTAGGAAGTCCTCAGTAAGGTTTTCCATTTAATGAAAAGCAGCCCCCAAAATCATTTTCTTTTCTAACAAAGAACAGCCTGTAAAATCGAGCTGCAGACATAGACAAGCAAGCTGGAAGCTTCCACGGGTGAATGCCGGCAGCTGTGCCAATAGGAAAAAGCTACCTAGACTAGGCATGTCCAAAATGGCGGCTCCAAGTTCCCTTCTCTTTGCCAGCCATGTGTACAGTAAAAAGCAGGCAACATAGTGTCAGCCAAAGCTCATTTGCATAATAAGATTAGGGTGGGGTGGCCAGCTCACATAGGGGTAGGCCCTAGGTAAATCAGACACCGCCTTCTCAAGCCTGTCTATAAAATCTGGTACACTATGACGAGGGTCAGATTTCCCATTCAGACGCCCCTCTCCCATGCAAGAGAAAGAGCTGTTCTCCTTTCTCTTTCTTTTGCCTATTAAACCTCTGCTCCTGGCCAGGCACAGTGGCTCACGCCTATAATCCCAGCACTTTGGGAGGCTGAGGTGGTCAGATCACCTAAGGTCAGGAGTTCAAGACCAGCCTGGTCAACATGGTGAAATCTTGTCTCTAGTAAAAATACAAAAATATATGAAATCTCACATAGATGATAATATTAAGTTCCAAAAGCAACTCAACCTGGTAGATTCTAATTTTTTTTGAGGCAGGGTCTTGCTTTGTCACCCATGCTGGAGTACAATGGCACAAACACTGCTCACTGCAGCCTCGACCTCCCAAGGCCTAAGCAATCCTCCTGCCTCAGTCCCCCTCCAGGTATTTGAAACTACAGGTGTGTACCACCACACCGGGCTAATTTTTGTATTTTTTGTAGAGACGTGGGTCTCACTATGCTGCCCAGGCTCAGGTCTTAATCTCCTGAGCTCAGGCAATCCGCAGGCCTCAGCCTCCCTAAGTGCGGGGATTACAGGCTTGAGCCACTGCACCTAGCCTCTATTTGTTTTACAAAAGAGAAATTGAGATCCTGAATGTTAAGTGACTTGCCTGAGGCCATCCCACTAACAGGAGCCAGGGTTAGGATTCAAACCCCATCCAACTGGTCCCAGAGCTGGAGCTTCTTGCACTGCCCTACACTACCTACCATCTCCATCCTCTGGGCACCTTTTTATAAGAACCAAAACATTACAGAGCATTGCTTTGTCAACTCAGCTGGGAACATTTCCCAGTGCAACTCACATTTTTCACTGCTCTGTGCCTGTCCGTATAAGCTCAATGAGTATTGATTTAGGGGCTTTGGAGAACTTTGAATGCTACCCCCCAAGTAACCATTGTTGGCAACCTGGTACCTCTACTTTTAGCCATTTCTCCTTCTCTATAAATAGTGCAGAAGTAACCCACTTGGTAACAGGCATCCTTGCCAAGCCTCCACCACTAGGTCAGTGTAAGAATTAAAGAAAGAGGAAAGAAACACAAAAAGTGGCTTGATGGTTAAGACAGGTTTATTTTAGAGAAAACACACCTGAGAGGGGCTGCTGGCTGAATTAGGTTAGAGTCTTTTCTACAGACTAAGAGTGTTTAAGGATTTAGGGTGGGAGAGTTTCTTAGAGGCTTGGACTGCTTCTGTGTTTTTTTTGTTGTGCTTATATGGGAGGGAGAGTGGTGTGTTTGCTTTTATACATTTTTCTGCAGCTGTAGGCATACCCCCCAAGTCTGCTTTTAGCTTCCCTATTTTAGTGCACCTGGAGGGAAAGGAATGTGCTTATTAAGGCCCACTGTTTTACTGGGGCCCATTGTATGAGGGTGAAGTTTGGCAGTTACCCAAGAGACTTTTCCTCCACCTTCCTCTGTGCCCGAGCTGTTTTATCTGCATTTTACTGTCTGCTTTTTTTGGCTGCTTATAGTTTTTAAAAAAGTAATTTCCTTAAATCCAGAAGGCTAAAAATGAAGCTGAAACTTAAAGTGGCGGTGTTTGTCCAAAATAACGGGGCTCCTGCTCTGCCAGTCAGTACCCTCAAGTCACTCCTGATCCTCAACCTCCATGCCTAAGGCTGGTTCAAGAGACCACATAATATCTGCCTTTTATTACATACATGATGGGTGCATGGGATTCTGCGTGCCCTTTGCTTGATATAGACTGCTAAGGTGAGATGGGGAATATCAGAGTCAGCTGCTGCTTGAGGAAGCAGAACACACAGCTGGAGGCTTGGAACATGTGGGTCCCTATGAGTGTAGAGCCCATATCCCCATAGAGTCTACCTAGAGCAGGGGTCGCCAAATGTTTTCTTAAAGAGCCTGATAGTGTATATGTTAGGCTTTGTGAGCCAGGTATTTACAGCAACTCAATTCTACCACTGTGGTATGAAAACAGCTATAGACAATCATAAATGAATGATCATGGCTATGTTTTAATAAAACTTTACAGACACTGAACTTGAACTTCCATTGTGATATGAAAACAGCTATAGACAATCATAAATGAATGATCATGGCTATGTTTTAATAAAACTTTATGGACACTGAGCTTGAACTTCATATATCAGTCATGTGACACAAAATATCATTCTTCTTTTTATTTGTTTTCACCCATTTGAAAAATGTAAAAACTATTCTTAGCTGTACAGAAACAGATGGTGGGTCAGATTTGACTCACTGCCCATAGTTTCCAGACCATGATGTTCAGGTTCATGGAAGCACTTCACTCTACACTAATTTATTCATCCATTCATCACATATGTGATGAGCACATACAGACACACCTCAGAGATATTGCAGGCTCCACTCCAGATCACCACAATAATGTGAATATTGCAATAAAGCAAGTCATACACATTTTTTGGTTTCCCAGTGTGCATAAAAGTATGCTT